TATCTTACAAATGCAGCTCCAGGGTCCTGCCCATGTCAGGCAGTGTAACACACGTCCCCGCGGAGGGCTGGCGCTGCAGAAGCTCCCGGTCCACCCCCTCCTGCCCACACCTGGCCTCACCCTCCCCATCTCTTCGAGGATGACCTCTGTCCCAGTCCCTTGGACCCCGACTCCTCCACGATCTGGCCCCTCCCCTCATACATTGCATTTCGGGACCCCCGCAAAGGAATCACTTCAGCCTGGACTGCAAACCGCACTCCTACACCTCACTATGAGCACCTTGGGGGTGTCCTCCAACACCCCCCGCCCCGCCCTCTCTCTCCTGGTCTCCTTTCGTTCGAGCTGATGAGGAACTGACGACCCAGAGTCGGCCTGTGTGAGGCCCGTACAGGTGGCTCCCGAAGTCTTTAGCGGCACAGGGTCGGTCCCTCCAGGCCGACCTGGTAAAATTCCCGCATCTCCCGCAGGCCGCCCTTCTCTGGCCCCTGGACCCCGGGCTCCTGGCCCGCGCGCACCAGGAGCTGTCCGCGGTGCTGACCGCAGGCGCTTCCCGCGCTCGGCCGATGCGCACGCGTCCCGGGAGGGGCGCGCGGGACCTGCCGGCGCCGCCACTGCGCAGCCTCCCGCGGCCTCCCCGCCCGGCGCAGCCTCCCGCGGCCTTCCCGCCGCCGCTCTCGCCCGGGCCGGCCATGGCGCTCAACAATTTCCTTTTCGCTCAGTGCGCCTGCTACTTCTTGGCCTTCCTGTTCAGCTTCGTGGTGGTGGTCCCGCTGTCCGAGAACGGCCACGACTTCCGCGGCCGCTGCCTGCTCTTCACCGAGGGCATGTGGCTGAGCGCCAACCTCACGGTGCAGGAGCGCGAGCGCTTCACGGTGCAGGAGTGGGGCCCGCCGGCCGCCTGCCGCTTCAGCCTGCTCGCCAGCCTCCTGTCTCTGCTGCTGGCCGCCGCGCACGCCTGGCGCACGCTCTTCTTCCTCTGCAAGGGACACGAGGGGTAAGTGGGGGCCGCTCCCGGCGCGGCGCCCCTTCCATGCCCCCAGCGCCCCCAGACCCACCTCCCCGGGGAGGCGCGCGAGTCCCTCCGTCTCTCAGGCAGCTCCGAGGCCCGCAAATGTCAACAATCCGCCCTCACCCCCTCCACTCAGACCGCCCTTTGTCTACACACACATCCAGGGACCATGACGACCACCGGTCCTGCGTACAAGGCCAGTGCCTCCCCTCCCCAGCTGCGCATCACCTCCCGCTTCCGGGCATCTGCTCCCTTGGGTTGCAGATGTTGCACTGTCATCACCCAGCAGGCCTGGACCTTCCTGGGCGGGCTCAGCCGGGCCACACTCGCCAGGACCGGCGACAACTCCCAGCCCGGTCTAGGGCTTGCACTGAGCTCTCCAGGTCCCAGTGACAAGGCGAACTGGGGAGCCCCACCCGGCACCATCGCCCCGGGAAAGGGACGGCAGATGGCTGTCTGGAGGGGAGCCACCCAGGCCCACCTCGAGCTCAGGCCTTGGATGGGGAGCTGGAGAGAGACTGCAGGGCGAGGGCTGTGCCTTGTGGGCTCAGCGCCTTCCTCCTCCTGGCCTGCATTTTCCTCTTTCTCTTTCCTGCTCCGGCTAGATACTGGAGCCCATACAACCTGGTTCACCTGGGGTGCGGTGACACCCTTAGCCAGTGGCACCCTGGGGGCCCTCTGGGGGCCCACCCACTCCCTCTGCAGGTGCTCTCTGTGAACCCTCCCACTCCCTCTGTGAGCCCACCCACTCCCTCTGTGAACCCACCCTCTCCCTCTGTGGGTGCCCTCTGTGAGCCCATCTACCACCTCTGTGAATCCACCCACCCCCTCTGTGAACCCACCCACCCCCTCTGTGAGCCCACCCACCCCCTCTGTGAGCCCACCCACTCCCTCTGTGAACCCACCCACTCCCTCTGTGGGTGCCCTCTGTGGGCCCTCCCACTCCCCTGGCTGAGGCCTGCTGTGCCCAGGAGCAGCCCGAGATCCTGTAGAGGTTCCGGGAGAGCACTCATGAAACCCAGGCTCCTCCCAAACTCTGCCCTCACCCCCATCCTTTGTTGTAGGTTTTCACTTCCTGCACGCAGGTGGGAGATGAGAAGGGCTCAGAGGGGTGTGGGCGGCAGGAGTGGGGAAGCCCTCCTGTTGCCCCCGCTGTGAGCCCACCGCTTGGTTTTGGCTGAGAGAGGGGCCAGAGAGGGGAAGAAGAGGGGCTTCAGGGAGAAGGGAGGGAGCCAGGGCTATGCTGAGTGGGGCTGCAAACTCTGGAGGAGGAATGAGAATCCCAGCGCCTGTGGGTAGGAGCGCCCTGGGGCTGCTGCAGCACAGTTGCACCAACTGGACTGAAACCCACTTGTCCCACCACCCTCTGCCGCTGTCCTCACAGGGCGCCTTTGCTCTGCTCTGTCCTCCCTCTTTTTACAGGGACACCAGTCACTGGATTCAGGGCCCACTCTAAACTCAGGGAGATATCCTGAGATCCAGAGCTTAATTACACCTGCAAAGATGCTATTTCCAAACAAAGTCACAGTCACGGGTACCAGGGGTGGGACTTGGGCATATCTTTCGGGGGACACCATTCAACCCACGACACTAAGGTTCTGGATGGGGGTCAGTAGAAAGCTGGCTGTCAGCCTGGGAGGACCCAGGTACTGTGGGGCCATGGGCCCAAATTGTGTGGCTGGAGCCCTGCTCAAGGTGGGGTCAGGCCGGGCGCAGGGTGGTGTCCTGCCCATTTGCAGCCGTCCTCCTTCCCTCAGCCCACTCCAGGGCTGGTGTCCCAAGAAGAGGCTTGAGACGTCATCTGCACCCATGTTGCCAAACCCAAGAGTTGCCCAGTCCATGCTGTGCATGCAGGGCAGGCAGGTGGAAGCCTCCCTGAATGAGACAGGTGTGAAGAGGGAGTGGGACAGCCAGCGAGTAGGGTCAGCCTCCCAACGCTTGAGGTCCCTTTAGTCTGGGAAGCTGAGGGTGGAGGGTGCAGGCCAGGTGGGGCCACAGTTGGTTCATCGCTCACGCACTTCTTCACCTCCTGGGTGTCCCTCAGGGTGCCTGTGGTCCAGCTGGGGCTGACAGAGGGTGGCTCTCTAGATAGGACCCAGCTATGTGGTCAGAGTGATGGGAGATTTTATAGGGGGTTCCACCAGAAGCTGGGGGACAGGGAGAGGGGAGAAAAGAGCCCCAGAGCTTGCAAGACAGGAGTCCAGGTCGCACAGGGTATGGTCTATTTCGCACACACTGGGCGGCAGGCCCAGGGATGCCGTAACAGCAGCTCTGCCTCTTGCCATCTCACGGAAGGTGACTGTCTGTCAGCCGTGGCAAACTGCCAGCACCATCTCCTTCCAAAGGCAGAAAACAGATTCCTGGGGAGTCTGCAGGCCTTCCCAGCACTCTTTGTGGTGTTCCATCCTCCCAAGGGGTGGAGCCGGCTGGGATGCAGGCCAGCTGTGTGGCCTCTGCTGCAGCCCTGCTGACCGGCCCATATGGGATTTAGGAAGCCTTAGACGGCCTGGTATGCTCAGGCCTGTGGGGGTTAGGGTGAGGGTTAGGGTTGTCGAGGGGGGCTACATTGTGGAGGCTCACCATGGCCTTGACCCCACTGGAGGTCAGGTCCGGGCAGCTCCTGCTGTCAGGAAGGGGCCTGTGGCGGAGCATTTCAGGTTCAGCTCCTTTGCTTCAGTTCAGGGGTTCACCAATCCTCCCACCACTGACCTCCGCCCAGCCTGCTCTTTTCCAGGGACATCTGGTGCCTGTGTCCTTCTTGACCATCAGGAATTAGTGGCTCAGTTCACGTGGTCATGTGGCCACCTGTCCCCCACCTCATGCACTGCACAGTCCATTGGCAGACGGCTTGTGGGGTGACATCTGTCAAACGTGTCAGCACTCCATTGAGTTCTGGTTGTAGGCGAAGGTTAACGCTCTCAAGAGCCATCTCAGGCCATGGGTCCCCCCCCAGGGGACCCCACCCTAGGGGACCCACAGCTGGGTGAAGCCAAGGCAGACATGCACCTTATTCATCTCTGTGTCCTTAGGGCTGAGCACAGGGGATGGTGCGTAGGAGTCCCCAGATAATGTTTGTTGAATGACTGACAGAAAGATGCCTGGGTCCTGAGGCCTGCTGCCTTGTGGTCACTCACCTGGCCCCGATACCTGTGCAGACTCAGTTATCTGGCCAACAGGTCCACCCTTCAGACTTGCCATGTCAGGAAGTTCTGGACCCCTGGGAAGATGGGGTCTGCAGGGTCCAGCGACAGAGCAGCCAATTCCAACTCAATTGTTGGTCCAGCTGCATAGACTAGGTGAGCAAGTGCCAGGTAGGTAAAGGGGACTCAGGACCAGCCACGGAGCTGAGACGGGCCTTTACAGGGAGCTCATGTGGTGGACAAGGGCTCTCAGGGCCATCGACGGCCACTGGACGTCCAGCCCAGGGAGGAGCCCACTGACCCCATCAGACTCTGGCTGCTAGAGGTCTGGGCCTGTTTAGGACAGCACATGCTCTAACCCTCTAAAGGGGACTCCACCTCCAGGGGCCACCCGGCTGCCCTCCTGCCAGTGTGAGGGCAAGGCCTGTGTGAGGTCTGTTTGAGGGGCACATGGCACGTCCAGAGCTTGTGGAGCAGAGGCCATGTCTCAGGTGCCAGCTTCCTCTTCCTATGGGGGTGTCTTTCATGCAGAGTCTGGGCCCTGAGAGCTCGTGCCCAGAAGTGTGAAAATTAGTCTGGGGGTAGCTTTTTGCAGAGGAGTGTCATCTTGATGCTCCATTATTGGCTGCTGAGTGAATGAGTGAATGAATGAATGAATGAATGAATGAGTAAATGAATGAATGAATGAATGAATGAATGGATGAATGAATGGAATGGCACCTGTGCTTCAGAGAGGCTTGCCATTTCGGGGCAGAAGGGTTTGCTGAGGCAGCCGTGGGCCTGGGGCAGCTGTGCTGAGGGAGGATTGAGCACGTGGGCTGGCAGCAGTTTGTGGTTGGCGGGCCGGAGGGATGCTGCGTTAAACTCATCTGCCTGCCCGTGCCGGCGCTGAGCCTTCACATTGCTGGGCTTTCCAGGACAGCGGTCACCATGGAGATGGCACATCCTGGCAGGGCACCCTGAGCGGCAGTGAAGAGAGACAGGGTTAACCCTGCATGTGCCGGGCTCCTGTTCCTGACCACTGTCCTGGCCTGGCCTTGGTGAGGGAGGGGCTGGGTGGCCCTGTGACCTCTGGGGAGCTGGATCCGGGGATGCTCTGGACACATCCAATTCTTCAACGACCTGGACAGCCTGGGCAGGATCCCTGGAAACCGACCAGAAAGGAATGAGAGGAACAGACCGAGGCTGTCAGCTGGCAGCGGCCCCAGCCTGGGGTCCCTTCCCTATCTCATGGGGAACTCCTCGATCTGGTCATGGGAGAAGACTCCAAAATCGGGCCATTTCATAGGGGTGAGGCTGGATGTTTGAAGTCTCCAGATAATCGAACTTTTGCCGCTGCTCTTTCTGTCTTCAGAGAGCTTTGGATGTGGCGCTGTGATGGGGGTTGTGGCTTGTCTACTGGCACACGGTACCCACTCTCCAGCCATCTTCAGCCATGAGGCCTGGGCAGAGGCTCGGTCACCCCCCACGCGTACGTGTGTGAGTCCTGCTGGTCCTGCCCTCGTTGGTGTGGTTGTTGGATCACAGCCCATGGCTTTAAGAGTGTCCCTGTGTCCTCTCCCCTTGTCTGGGACTCCCTGGGGTGGCTCAAACCCTCCCGTTCCTGGGGGGTGGTTCTGCTGTCAGCCCAGCAGTCACCAAAACAGTGTGTCCGGGACTGGGGCCAGTGGACGGGCTCCTTGGAGGCACCAGATGTTACAAAGCAGCCTGGTGTCGCCTGCTCTGAGTTGGGCGCTGTGGCCTGGGTTTATCCTCAGCACGTTGGCTGGGGCACCTCCCGGGGCCAGGACTTCGTCTTTTGTATCACTCTGCCCTCTGTGTCCAGCACAGGGCGAGCAGGTGCTCAGAAAGTGCCTGCTGAATGAATGAACAGACAATGCGCTGGCCTCCACTTTGCCTCATCAGCAGCTGCCGAGTTCGGATGACGGTAGCGTTGATGTTTTCTTGGCTGAGATTCCAGGGAGACCTTGTTTATTAAATGATCGCTGTGAAGCTGTTTCTGTGGGTCACCTCCCTTAGATCCAGTGTGCTGACAGCATGCAGGCTAACATCGAGCCTGCTGGCAGGTGAGAGGCGGGAGCAGCCCCTTCTCAGCCATGCTGCTAGTGCTGGTGTCCGCCCGTGAGGAAGTCCCCCTCAGGGCTCCCACTGGAGGGACAGTCCCTATCCCTACCCCCTCTCCCTACCCCCCGGAGCCTCCGTGTGCATTCCAGGCTGAGCCCACCCCAGGCCCATTCGAGGGACTTTGAATCTTGATGGAGCAATTCAGAGATGATGGACGTTTGCAGGCCAGGCAGGAGGGCCGGGTGGGGTGGGTGTCCCGACCACCTGCCCGGTATCCTCAGAAGAGGAAACACGAGCATCCTCTGAAAGCCATGGCCGTGTGCGCCCTGGCAGAGGCCTCAGACCCCTGGGGCAGTGTGGCCCAGCCCTAAGTGAGCTCCTTCCTCATGGCCCTGCCTCCTGCGCTCCCCATGCTCTGGCCCTGGTCAGATGGGCCCAATCACAGCCTGGCCTTTTAAGTTTAAATGGATAAATCAGAGCTGGCCCATCAAGCAAGTCCTACCAGGGGTCCAGGCCACGCGCTGATGACCTGCGGGTGAATGGAAGCTCTCGGCATCACAGGCTGGGGTCTTGTAAACAACAGGCATTTACTGCTCACACTTCCGGAGGCTAGAGGTCTGCGATCCAGGCTGGGATCCAGGTTCGATGCCTGCTGAGGGCCCGTTCCTCTTGCTTCACCCTCATGACCTCCTCTCTTCCCAAAGGCCCCACTTTCTAACCCCTCAGTGGACTGGAACATATGGATTTGGGGGGACACAAGCACCTGGGCCAGAGTTGCTGGTGACTGTGGCTGGACGGCTTTGGAAGGGTGTCATTCACTTCCACCCTGGGTGCAGCCTCTTTTATGAAATGGTGGGGACCAGGGTTCCAGGTCCTGGGTCTTTAGTGAGCCTGCCCCTCCTGTTTCTGGCTGCAGCTCCTTCTTCTCCGCCTTCCTGAACCTCCTGGTCAGCGCCTTCGTGGTCTTCCTGGTCTTCATTGCCAGCACCATCGTGAGCGTGGGCTTCACCATGTGGTGCGACACCATCACCGAGAAGGGCACCGTACCCCACAGGTGCGCCCGCCCCACCCGCCTCGGCCTCCGCCGTCACCCTCCACCCTATGTCCTGCTGTTTTAGCTGTGAAGAGCTCCAGGACATCGACTTGGAGCTGGGCGTGGACAACTCCGCCTTCTACGATCAGTTTGCAATTGCCCAGGTAGGGGGCTCTGGGCAAGAAGGGAGGCTTGCGGCTTCTGACCCTGACCCTGCCCTCTGTGCAGTTTGGCCTCTGGGCCTCATGGCTGGCCTGGCTGGCCATCACCACGCTGGCCTTCCTGAAGGTCTACCACAACTACCGTCAGGAGGACCTGCTGGACAGCCTGATCCACGAGAAGGAGCTGCTGCTGGCCCGGCCGTCCCCACGCACCTCCTTCCAAGAGGAGAAGAGCGCTGTCATTTAGGCACAGTGCAGGCAGGGGGAGCTGGCCCCGACCTCCCTGCTGCGCTCGGGGGCACGGGCCTGCCTGGGGAAGCAGCTGGGGGGCTCTGCCTGGGCCCTGGCCACATGCAGCCCTGCGTGTGTCCCCTCGACGCCACGTGTAGTGAGGTGAGCGCCCCAGTGCCCACCTGTGAGCCTGGCAGTGGACTGGGTGGGTGCCGGCTCCCTGATGAGGATGGTGCAGAGAGACTATGGGTGTGGGGCGGGGGCGGGGGGCACCTCCAGGCCTCGCACAGGGCCCCTTGGCTGTCCCAGTAGGACCTGACTGGCCAGCCTATGTGGAGGGCGTCCAGCTTGTCTCCCCCAACCCTGGCCGGATGCTGTCTCCATGCCAGCTGGCCCAGGGGTGGCCAGATGTCACTTAGCCCTGAACGAATTCTGCATGAATTCTGCCATCCAGGCAGAGGCTGCGTGTGGGGAGGAGCTCACGGCACCTTCCAGCCTCTGGCCCCAGGTTGGCCCCCTCCCCAGCTGAGTCCCCCTCCTGGGTGGGTGCCATAGGCCTGGGAGACCCTGTGGCCGGGCTCAGGGAGGCTTCTGAGGCCTGTGAGTTCACCTCACTGTGTGTGGGTCCTGTCTGTGCTTGGCTGAGGGTCAGGGAAGTGGTAATCTGGGCTCCACAGAATCGGGGGCATCATCTGGTTGGGGATTTCGGGGGCACACGTACCACATAGAGGACTGGGCCAGGAGCCATGGCAGGGGTCTGTGTGTGGGTGAGTATGGGAGGATGTGATTGTGAGTGCCTTTGTGCATGGGAGGGTGTGATTGTGTATATGAGTGCATGAGAGGATGTGACTGAGTGTGCATGTGTGGGTGTGACAGTGCAGGTGTGACTGCATGTGAAGGTGTCACTGAGTGTGCACGAGAGGGTGTGACTGCATGTGAGAGTGTGTGACTGCATGGGAGGATATGAGTGTGCATGAGTGTGCATGTGAGGGTGTGACTGAGTGCATGAGAGTGTGACTGCCTGTGAGTGAATGTGTGACTGCATGTGCGAGTGACTGCCTGGGAGGATGTGATTGTGCATGAGTGTGCATGTGGGTGTGACTGCATGTGAGGGTGTGACTGTTGTGCGTGTGAAGGCTTGATTGTGAGTGTGCCTGGGAGGATGTGAGTGTGAGGGTGTGACTCCCTGTGACATGAGTGTGCATGCATGTGAGTGTGAGGAAGAGTGTGTAGGTGTGAGTGTCTAGGCAGGTGTGTCTGCAGTGTGTGCAGCATGTGCGTAAGTGCATGTGAATGTGCGTGTGTTGCATGTGAGCATGTGCACGCCTGTGCGTGTGAGCATTGTGTGCGTGATGGGAGCCGTGGGTGCTGTGTGGACAGCCCCTCTGCCCCTCCCATGGGCTCCCACGCCCAGCATCCACCTGAGAGAGGAGGGAGCTGCCTTCCCATTCTGCAGAGTCTGTGTGCTGAGGCCCCGCAGAAGCAAGTGGAGGAGCTGGGATGTGAACCTGGGACCCCGGCGTAGGGGGCTGCTTGGCTGTGGACCCTGCCCCTCAGGAAAGCCCAGGGTCCACCTCCAGAGGACTCGTTCTGGGGCGGGGGCGGAGGCGGGGGGCCTCCCCACCCGGGGCTCGATGAGGGGCTGTCCGTTTCTTGGCTCGAGTGCTGCCAAGTGCTCCCTGCTGCTGCGCCCACCTTCCCGGGGAGAGGCGAGCCCCTGGCTCCCTGAGTTCATGACCCACCCTGTCCACCATCAGCAGCTGGCTTGTGTCTCTGGGTGGCTGGGCACCAGCCTCCTGGAGGCCACGTGCCTGGGTCCACATGGAGGGTCCTGGTGGGGGCATCATCCTGGGTCCCGGGAGTGAGGCTGGCAGGTGCCCATCGGGGGTGTCAAGTCCAGGGGGATCGAGGCTCTGGAAGCTCAAGGGGGCTCTGGCCTTGGGGACCAGCTGAGTTTCCAGCTGGCAGCCAGGTCCTCGAGGGAAGGGGTTTGGACAGAATCCGAGGCCCCCTAAGCTGATGGGGTCCCCTGTCTCCCCTTCCAGCCCTGACCCACTGGACATGGGGACTCTTTCCAGTCCGGAGAGCTCCTTGTCTGTGTCCCCAGCAGAAGGTGGGGTGGCTCCTGCCTCACCCTCTGCCCAGCCCTGATCCAGGCCACAGCCATCTAGGGCCCTGAAGGAGGGGCAGGAGGCAGGGGTGGCTTCTGGAACCTGAGGCTTGGCCCCGGTTGGGTCTGTTCTTGGGGGCTGCACTGCTGGATCCCAGGAGCAGGTGTGGAACAGCCCCATGGCCAGGGTGATGGAAATCCTCGGCTGCATGCAGACATAGACCCACCCTGGACTGGGCTGTCTCCGGAGCCCAGACACATCGCCCTGGGAAGGGGCAGCTGGGCCTGCAGTGTGCTGGGCAGGGGCTGGCGGCCCTGGTCGTGGGCTCTCCAGGGTCCCTCAGGGGATTGGGCCTCTCCCCAGGCAGGAAGGTGGGAAGTGCAGGCATGACCCGGGGTTCCTGAGGCTGGTCCACCAAGTTGCTTCTGAGACGCCTTCGCTTCTGTCCTGGCTGGCTGTTAATGATATCCCTGTTCTAATTCCACTCTGGCTAAACTGAAAGTAAAGATCCTTAAGCTTACATGTGTCTATTCCTCAAAATCAAAATAAAAA